CCCTCTCTTACATAGTTCAGCGTTCTGATTAAGTCCTCACCATCTCGTCTGGCATTCTTCCTAGAGTGTTATAATTAATGTCCATGCCATTGGCACCACTCCCCACTTTCAATCCAGCCTCCAACACTGAGACAGAAGTCAGTGCTCTGCCCTTAAATTCATCAACGCTACTCCAAGCATACCAGGAAGCCCAGGACAAAACCATCCTTACTTGACCCTTGTCTGACTTTCTAATTCTCAGGTGTCACTTACTCCTCTGCATGCACCCTTGCATACTGAACAACTCATTGCTATCCCCGGCTTGCCAGGCTATTTCAACTCTCCAATGTTTTGGCATAGGCTACTCATGCTTTCCGGACCAACCCTACCCTGGCTTATGGAGTCCACCTGGAAAATTCCCACACGTTCTTCGACTCGGCTCAAATGGCACCTCCTCCGGGACGGCGTCCCTGATTTCCCAGCTGTGATTCCAACACCCTTGGGGCCTGTACCACGTCTACCTGGAGGTGGGGTTACTGACGGCATAAAGTGCCCCCACACACTGTCCTCTTCTCTAAGGACGGGGGCCGGGTCTGATTCCCTTTCGGAGACCCCCCACCCCCACCCCCCACCGCCACGGTGCCAAGCTCAGGGCTTGGAGGCGGGAAGTCAGCCCCGCGTTGCTGGACGAATCGGGTCACTACTGCGACTCTATTTAGCAGCGGAGGTCTCAAGGAACAGCTTTAACCTCCTCTGGGATACCAACCCGTGCACTCGCCAGAGACCGAGGCGAGAACGCCTCGAGAACCGCTCAGACGCGCCCGGAACTGCGCCCTGGTCTCCCTCCCAGCGCCCGCGCAGCTCCTGGCGCGCCCCTTGGCGCCCCGCTCCGCCCCGCACCGCGTCCGGCGTCCCGCGCCAGGCCTCGCTTGGGACCATGGGTGGGTCACGTGGGCCGCGCCTCGGCCAATGCGGCGGCTGCGTAGCGCCCGGGCCCGCCCCTGAGCCGCGCGCACGTCGGGGGCGGGAGCGGTGCGCGCAACTTCTCGGGCCAATAACTGCGCAGCGCGCGGGACCCGGGTGGGGAAGCTGGAGCTGTTGCGGGGTCCGCGGGGAAGTCTTGGCGGTGGAGCCATGGTCGGCCAACTGAGCGAGGGGGCCATTGCGGTGAGGAGGTGCCGGGGGCTGGGCCGGCGGTCCGGGGTGGTATCTCACACAAACCTGTTTTTACTCCCTCAGGCCATCATGCAGAAGGGGGATACAAACATAAAGCCCATCCTCCAAGTCATCGTAAGTACCTGCGTATGTTATGTTCCATGTCAACCTGGCTAATGAATCAAGTTTTCTGTCCTAGAACATCCGTCCCATTACTACGGGGAATAGTCCGCCGCGTTATCGACTGCTCATGAGTGATGGATTGAACACTCTATCCTGTGAGTATGGTGTATCCATCTAGAAATGTGTGTTGGAGGCTAAAGAAATCTCTGTGGTTTTCAGCTTTCATGTTGGCGACACAGTTGAACCCTCTCGTGGAGGAAGAACAATTGTCCAGCAACTGTGTATGCCAGATTCACAGATTTATTGTGAACACTCTGAAAGACGGAAGGTATGTGCTGTGTTTTTTTCTGTCTTATTGTATCTAACCTGTTTCTGTTTGTCTGCTTTTGCAGGAGAGTAGTTATCTTGATGGAATTAGAAGTTTTGAAGTCAGCTGAAGCAGTTGGAGTGAAGATTGGCAATCCAGTGCCCTATAATGAAGGTAAAATGCTTTGGCGTAGGTTGTAGCACTCACACTAAAACGGGGTTTCCCTTTTGATCTTCAGGACTCGGGCAGCCGCAAGTAGCTCCTCCAGCGCCAGCAGCCAGCCCAGCAGCAAGCAGCAGGCCCCAGCCGCAGAATGGAAGCTCGGGAATGGGTGAGATGCCTCACGGGGCGTGCGCTGACCAGTAACTCCTTTTCGTTTGCGTTTGTTTTTAAAGGTTCTACTGTTTCTAAGGCTTATGGTGCTTCAAAGACATTTGGAAAAGCTGCAGGTCCCAGCCTGTCACACACTTCTGGGGGAACACAGTCCAAAGTGGTGCCCATTGCCAGCCTCACTCCTTACCAGTCCAAGTGAGTTGTTGCATAGAGTAAGTTCAGAGTGTCCATACACTAATATGATCGATTTGGTTTGTAGGTGGACCATTTGTGCTCGTGTTACCAACAAAAGTCAGATCCGTACCTGGAGCAACTCCCGAGGGGAAGGGAAGCTTTTCTCCCTAGAACTGGTTGACGAAAGTGTGAGTGTTTGTCATGCTGGGGAGTGAGGGCACGCAGCCCTAACCTGCCCACGTGCTTCTGCAGGGTGAAATCCGAGCTACAGCTTTCAATGAGCAAGTGGACAAGTTCTTTCCTCTTATTGAAGTGAACAAGGTATGGCCGTGCTGACTTTAGAACTGACACCGTCTCAGGTTCTGTGGCTTGGCCTCCTTCGCAGGTGTATTATTTCTCGAAAGGCACCCTGAAGATTGCTAACAAGCAGTTCACAGCTGTTAAAAATGACTACGAGATGACCTTCAATAACGAGACTTCCGTCATGCCCTGTGAGGACGACCATCATTTACCTACGGTTCAGTTTGATTTCACGGGGATTGATGACCTCGAGAACAAGTCGAAAGACTCACTTGTAGGTAAGCTCGTGTATGAGAAGGAAGAGCAGGGACCACCTCCTGCTAACACGTGCATGTGTTTTAGACATCATCGGGATCTGCAAGAGCTATGAAGACGCCACTAAAATCACAGTGAGGTCTAACAACAGAGAAGTTGCCAAGAGGAATATCTACTTGATGGACACATCCGGGAAGGTGGTGACTGCTACACTGTGGGGGGAAGATGTAAGTGCTGGGATGGGGTCTTCAACACGCACACACTTGTATATGTCTGGTGTTTCTTTTACAGGCTGATAAATTTGATGGTTCTAGACAGCCCGTGTTGGCTATCAAAGGAGCCCGAGTCTCTGATTTCGGTGGACGGAGCCTCTCCGTGCTGTCTTCAAGCACTATCATTGCGAATCCTGACATCCCAGAGGCCTATAAGCTTCGTGGATGGTAGGTTTTGTGGGGCTAAACAAAGGGTTACTCGCTCGTCATCGTTATTCGTTCACGTTTTCAGGTTTGACGCAGAAGGACAAGCCTTAGATGGTGTTTCCATCTCTGATCTAAAGAGCGGCGGAGTCGGAGGGAGTAACACCAACTGGAAAACCTTGTATGAGGTCAAATCCGAGAACCTGGGCCAAGGCGACAAGGTACCCAGCATTCCTAACCACCTTCACAAAGGTCCGTGCCTCATGCTGTTCTTTTCTCCCGAAGCCGGACTACTTTAGTTCTGTGGCCACAGTGGTGTATCTTCGCAAAGAGAACTGCATGTACCAAGCCTGCCCGACTCAGGACTGCAATAAGAAAGTGATTGATCAACAGAATGGATTGTACCGCTGTGAGAAGTGCGACACCGAATTTCCCAATTTCAAGTACCGCATGATCCTGTCAGTAAGTAGCCTCGGTAGATGAGAACCACGGTTTTGCTGAAATAATGTAGAATTGTGTTTTTTAGGTAAATATTGCAGATTTTCAAGAGAATCAGTGGGTGACTTGTTTCCAGGAGTCTGCTGAAGCTATCCTTGGACAAAATGCTGCTTATCTTGGGGAATTAAAAGACAAGGTCAGCCACATATTTTATTATAACTTCTATAACCATGTGTCAAGTTTTATGTTTGTTTTTGCAGAATGAACAGGCATTTGAAGAAGTTTTCCAGAATGCCAACTTCCGATCTTTCATATTCAGAGTCAGGGTCAAAGTGGAGACCTACAACGTAAGTAAGGGCCTGGGCAGCAGGGTTGGTGGACTGCTCACAAACTACTTCTCCCTTTTTGAAGGACGAGTCTCGAATTAAGGCCACTGTGATGGACGTGAAGCCCGTGGACTACAGAGAGTATGGCCGAAGGCTGGTCATGAGCATCAGGAGAAGTGCATTGATGTGAGAGGAGCAGTGCCAATCGGGCAGAAGTTTGCAAATAGGCAGAATGGAATCGATTTCCTCCCACCTCCGTGTGACGATCCCATGTTAGCTACACAGTGCAGAGGCTCTTGATGGTGGACTAAGCAATTTCCCCCCTCGTGCGCATCTCAGAACCCATCGGTAGGCAAAGGAAAATACGCTCAGGTGGTTGTGGTGTAGACTGTGTCAGGCCTACGGAGTCAGCCAGTGGCTAGCGCAAGACCAGTCACTCCCTCTGCCTTCAGGCTTCTGTCAATTTCATTATCATCAAGCAGGAATTATGTCGTAAGTCACTGACCCTAACTGCAGACCATGAAGTAAATTATGTAACTAGGTTTTTGCTTCTCCAGTGGTGACCACCCCCCCCCATCCCCGCTCACAACTTGGGTTCTTCTCAGCGGGGCGAGCTGAGAAGCGGTCATGAGCACCTGGGGATTTTAGTAAGTGTGTCTTCCTAGAATTCGAAGGCTCTCTCTTTCTAGAGGTGCTACATAGTTGGTAATGCTTGGAATGGCAATAGGGTAGAATGATTAATCAAAGGCATATCTTCTATATCTGAAGAGTATCCTTCCTTCAGGGTTTAATAGACTGAGTCAGATGGGTCTGATATTAATCAAAATTGTCTCTTCTGAGGACCGCTGATAAGCATTGACTTGCCGTCCCCTAAGGAAATCCGAGCGGCTACAAAGCGTTTCTTTACTTCTCACTTCAATTAATGCTGCGCTTCGCTTGGTGAGTGCGTACTTTTTCTACCTGTACACATTCCTGCATTCATGTATTTTGTTTTTTTTGACTAAAGCTATGTTACATGGAAAGGATTTTGAAGCCTTTTGTTTCCCTTGCTTTGTTTTAATAAACAGTATATTCTTTGGTTGTGAATCCTACTTTCTTTGAATGCAAAGAGTTCCTATAACTGGAAAGCAATTAATTAGCCTTCATAATAAATGTTCACTTGGGGGGGATGTTAACTCATTATAAACCCGAAGATTAGTCCAAGGCATGGAGATCCTTCTTCCTAGTGTTTGCAGCCCTGAAATGCATCTTTCAAAGCATGAAAACACTAAAAACAAAAAGCCATTTTGCCTGAGGATGCTGATGATCTGGCACTTGGGATTTTATTGATGTTTACGCAGCAGTCTAACACCAACCACGCTTTGAAATGTGTACAGACAGTGAGCTGGTAAGAAAACAGTAATTATGCTAGTGGGCCTTTCAGTCAGCAAAAGCATGCTCGCTCTGTGTGTTCCTAATCATATTAATTATCTATCCGGTGGCTGCAACACACCGCCTGCCATTGGCCGCACATCTCGCCGTCGTACCCCGGCAGTGCGGCGGTCACTCTGCAGCCAGAGGACCTGCTGTTCATCACTGCACATGCCGCCTGCGGAGGCTTTTGGATATGGGGAGTGATGGTGTCCTGTCTGTCTCCCCCCTCGGTGTCTGCCGTTGACATAGGGGCCAGCCAGCCCTAGACGGGATGACTTCCGTTCCTGAGGACAGACACAGAGGGACTCCTGCTCAGCCTCACTAATTGTTTAGACACATTCCTTCCTACCCTTCTCTAGTCTCAGGAGATGGTAACTGGGTCGCATTTCAGTCTCTGACTGAGGCCTCAGCCATTTTTACGGAAGTTCTTTTCTGTCTGACCTTGCTTATAAAGCATCGACGAGAAAATTACAGTCTTCAACCCTCTTCTGGATTGACAAATTGTGGCTGGGAAGTGGCGATCTAGCTTTCAGCCCAGTAACCAGTCTTTCATGCCTACTACTCCCAGCATTCCCTCCTCTCCCCACGTGTCTGTCCACACAGTGAAGAGGCCTGACCAGCCGTGGTACCAGGACAGGACGTGTCCAGGGAACGCTGACACCTGTCCTCGCGCCTTCTCAGTGGCCAGCGTGATGAAACCAGCACGTCTCCGTGGATGTGATTGGGAACCCAGGGGCAGTGCCAGGGGGAGGGCTCCCTCGAGGAGGCTGTTTCTAACAGATTTCCCCACTCAAAGATCAGATCACCAGCAGAGGAGCATCAGAAACTGGCTCCACTGTTGGGCTTTTCAGAGATTTTGGTCCCTGCGGGTTGCCTAAATAGATTCTGGCCCACAGTTTACCTCGAAAGGCTGTTGATGTTGTTCTGTTTCTCCTCTTTCACTTAGAGATCAATGTTGATTTTGCGTACACCATGACATCAGCGTTAGGCAATTAGGAGAAAAAAATCTAATCATTTCGCCTTTATTTCAAGTGGTTCTTGAATTCCCTCCAGTCTCATTGTGAAAGGGGCAGGGAAAAAAATAAAAGGGTAATAATCTGATTTCTGTCCATATTTCCAGTGTTTTATGCTTTCCATTAAAACCTTGCTAATCTCTCGCGTGCTGTTCCTTTTTTGAACTGCAGGGTCAAAAATGTTCCCCTCCCCCACTTCTGTTTCCTGAGTGGGCTGTCTTCAAAAAGTATAAATACTATTGATCGTGGTATTTAATACACTAATGAAACCCATGGTTATTGACTACATAATTAATATACTGTCCAAAAGTGAAGTTTGGCCGCCCAGTATGTAAAGGTTTATATTGACTCATGTTTCTTTGGCAATATGCCGCCCAAGGTTTTATTTATAGAGGATGAAACAGGTTGTTTGGTCTCCTTTTCTTCTTTTCACCTGTTAGAAGGCCACTATTCCCCTAGTAAACTGATTGTTTCCTTGTCTCAAAGGGAAGATTCCCCCCACTCCCCGGCCACCTTTTATGTGGTTTGTTAACTCTTAGTCTTATATCCACTCCGCTGGTAGAGTTCTGGCTTTTATAAACACCTTTGGAAGTCATCGGTTCCTCAAAAAGAGAGCATAGATGTTTAATTTTCACTTATTCAAAAAAACTGGTATTTTTGTTATTAAGACATTAAGTAAATGTTTAAGAAAAAAAAGGATAAT